GGGACATGCCATAATATTGATAGGGGTCATGAAGTTAACATTAATGTGAGAATCAGTGGGCAAAGGAGTGGTAGATCCCGGGGTTAAATGAGGAAAAATCCTGCTCTGCCTAAAGTTATTCAAATTCAGATTTTCATAAAACACTCTTTTAGGCAAACATTCCAACCACGGTGGATTCAACCAAAGAGCCACAAGTTTGTGAACCTTAATCGAAAGTTTTGCCAATAACTCATCTCCATGAATAGGCTAGATGCTATAAAATCTGTAGAGGCAATTCTGGAAAAATCAAGCCTTGTACAGAGCTCCAGAAGTGAGCCTCATTCATTTGCCTCCATGAAAGGTAGTGCTTACAATCTCTGCTCACCCATCTCAGGCTGGACCACGCAGATTGGGAGAAGTCCTTCTTTAACTCTCAGAAAGTTATTTAAAAGAACATCAGCTTTGTCCTTTCCTTGACATGTCACACACTGCCCTCTTTCTGAACCTCTCAGTACTGACCATATATCATTGCTGGTGGCATTAAAAATCGGTTTCCAAGATTTAACAATATGATGCTTGCCCTATCCTCTATTTTTTGTTGTTGTTGTTATCTTCCCAGTACAGATGATGTAGTTCATGGAGTTCCTCTGATCTATCCACTGTCTCTCTTATAGGGCATGTAGTGTGCATAGAGACTCGGTGTCATATGCACACTAGGTGTCAGGAATAGGTGTCAGGCCATTGTAGTAAAGGGGAGAGCTAAGCCATAACAGTATAGAGAGTAGAGAGAACATGAAAAGGTACATGTTGCCCATGACCTTGGCATCTTTTGCCCCAGGCTCTGTAGCCCATACAGAGCACCAGACACCCTCATCTGAACATTGAATCACCATAGTAAGCCTCTTTAAAAACAAATAAAGGTCTGTGATGCTATCCCTGCCTTGTGGAACAGGAGGGCTTTGTGATGCAGTCTGGTGATTTGGATCCCTCTTCTGTGAGGCAGAAATGACGAGGTGTAAAATCTGGAGGTATTAGGTTCTAAGACAGTGAAAGACTAGGGAGAGGGATGGCTAGTGAGGTTTAGATCATGTTGAGCCCTACCTTTGTTTTGTGGGATGTTGGATATCCCTTATACACCTATGGATCCATCTGCATTATTGCATTAATTATTTGGCAAGTGAAAAAGAGCTGCCAAAAATTAAGCTTGGTACCTAACAGGAGCTGTTGCCGGGTAGGGAAACACTATGACCATGGCTAAATTGACAGCTTTGCATTCTAATGTTTTTGTCTTTAAGTGTCACCGAAGAGTCCAACAAAAGTCTGGAGATAGAACATCAAGAGGTAAAGTCCCAGTCTCTCCTCTAATTCACTTCCACATAACACTCACTATCTTCTGTTTCTTCAGCTAGGAGAACTTCACAGGAAGAAGCCGAGAAGTTGTGGAAGCTGCTGTTTCTCATGAAAAGGTAATCTCTTCTTCTTTGCAGTCTCCCAGCTGATCATTAATGTTTGTCATGTTTCTCTTCCCAGCCAGGGCTGGCTTCCTCAGGAAGGAAGTGTGCGGCGAATCCTGTGTGCAGACCCCTGCTGCCAAATCTGCAATGTTATGGCTCTGGAGATTAAGCAATTGCTGGCAGGTGAGAACAACCAGATCTCCCTGACTTCACTGGGGCCATCACAGGGCTCCTCTTGCCTAGAGGCTTTGTCCACATCTAGTGTGTCTTTTAAGCATAGTCAGGATCTGGGCTCCCCGAAATCCAAAGAGCTTTCACTGGCATCTGTAACTCCAACACTGTCACAATTAATGGATCAGAAATCTTTAACCCAGTCAGCTGCCCGGTCAGCTGGTGCAGACAGCGTCCAAGATTCCTGGGCTGATCACTTTCAGCGAGGACAGAGATCTCAAGTCCCAGCTGTGTCCCAGGTCATGGGATCTCTGTCTTCAAACTTTGAGAAGCCTGGAATTCCTCTGAGCCAGCAGGAGAGGACGAAAAACAACTCCAAATTTGTCCTGGAGAACCAAGGTCAGCAGCCCTTGAATACTAGATTCCCTTTCAGTCCATACTCACAAGAGCATCATCCTTCCAGAAGCTCCAGAAGTTGGCTTGGATAACAAGATGAAGCTGTTTCTGCACTGGATTAACCCTGAAATGAAAGATCGAAGGCATGAGGAATCCATTCTCCTTTCTAAGGCTGAGACAGTGACCCAAGACAGGACAAAAAACATTGAGAAGAGTCCAACTGTCACCAAAGATCATGTGTGGGGAGCTACAACACAGAAGACAACAGAGGACCCTGAGGCTCAGCCTCCTTCTACTGAGGAGGAAGGCCTGATCTTCTGTGATGCCCCCAGTGCCTAAATAATCTGCTCTAGCAACACTCCCTTCAGTCCAGCCAATCCTGGGTCCTGTGCCACTCCTACAAATGCTCCAAACTCTGTCCTCAAATGACTTGTGCCACTCAACCAGGAAATCTATCCCAGGTCTAACTCACCTCAGCAGAAGGCACTGTTTTATGCAAGAATACCCATCACAAGAAAAAGGAGTTCATAGGTTCCTGAACCTCTGCAATCCCCTGAAAAAGGCTTTCATTGCCATTTCCATTAACATGCAGGTGAAGCAGGGCATTCTCCAAATATACTTTGTACCTTTAAGCAAAGAGCCACCTGTTTGTGCCTCCTCATTTTCAAT